GGATGTGGGTGGCCAGGACAAGATTCGACCCCTCTGGAGACACTACTTCCAGAACACCCAAGGTATGCTCAGGCCTAGCGTGGGTTGGTTGGGTATGAGCAGAGAGTGTGGCTGTCTTTGTTAATGGGTGGCCAACTGTTACCCTGCTGCAGCTCCTGGGGGCAGAAGAAAGGGAGGAAAGGGAGCAAATATTTGGAGGGTGTCAGGCAGGTGTGGTCTTTTGGTTGGGGGGAGGGGGTTACCTGTCATCTTAGTGCAGCCCATGCTCTGCCTTCCTAGGGTTGATATTTGTGGTCGACAGCAATGATCGGGAGCGAGTAAATGAGGCCCGGGAAGAGCTGATGAGAATGCTGGCGGAGGACGAGCTCCGGGATGCTGTACTCCTTGTCTTTGCAAACAAACAGGTGAGACTTCTTCCCACCCCTGAATTTGGGAGACAGCAAACTGGCTGTGGAAATTGTTGGCTCTTGGGCCTATTATATGGTTAACCCTTTTAGTATGCTCTCAATGTTAGAAGCGTGGGAAACTGAGCACTTGGCTTCTTTATGCCCCTCTTCTTGTGCCCCACCCCAAGCTTTATTTAGCAACATTTCAGTCCTCAGGAATTGTCTCAAATCTTTCTTTCATCTTGCCTGTTATCTACTTTAGGAGAATTGGCCTCACTCCTGCTGTCAGACAGACCTGATTCTTTGGTCAGTCTGAATCACGTCTCTTGCTTCCCCACCATCCTCGTATTTGGTTTCCAATTCTTCAGTACAGTGACCTCTAGTGCTTTGGATCTTGAGTTCTAGGTGACTAAATCCAAAGTAGCTCCTTAGGATCTTGTTCTGGGTTTCCTAAAATAAAGGAGGAGGGGAAGGTGCTGGTACACATTTCTTTGGTAGATGGGTGTTCTAGAAGCCTTTAAAAAATCCTGAGGCTTCTTTTTATGTGTCTCCCACGTGCTCCAGGATCTGCCTAATGCTATGAACGCTGCTGAGATCACAGACAAGCTGGGCCTGCATTCCCTTCGTCACCGTAACTGGTACATTCAGGCCACCTGTGCCACCAGCGGGGACGGGCTGTACGAAGGCCTGGACTGGCTGGCCAATCAGCTCAAAAACAAGAAGTGAAAGCCAGACAGCCCTAACAAAGCACCCCACCCACCCCTGACATACCTACTGTCACCCTGCCCCAGTCCTACCCCTTCCTCTCCATGCAAGTGTGGCCAGGGCCCTGGGTATCATGTCCACATGCCCAGCAAGAGCCTTGCCTCCCCTGCCTCCCCTCCTTTTTCCTGTCCACCTATATGACCAATCCCTAATTGCTGTCCTGATGATGAGTCATTCCAATTTACTGGATTTAAAACAAAAAGTTGTTACGGTTTCATGGGGTGGCCCCTCTCTCTCTCACCCTCTGGGTTTCGGGAGGTCGAGTGGGGTATTCTCTTTGTTTGGCAGTGGTTGCTGTCCTCTTGGCATCTGAGTCCTTTCCCTGTCCCCACAAGCCCTTCTACTCCCTGTTTGCCTTTCCTTTGCCACCCTCTCCCTGTTTTACATGGAAATTGCACGGGCCTCTCTGTGTTTGCGTGCATGTGTGCGCCTGTATATACATGTATAGAGAGATATATTTGTGGGGGCCGGGGGGAGCGGGGAGGGGGTGGAGTGAAGCTCAGGGCTTGCAGCCAGGACACTGCCCACTGGAGCCTGTCATCTGCCCCTTCCGTGTTGGTGAGATTAAGGGAAGAAGGTGGGAGGGCATTAGTCAAGCCGGACTGCCCCAGTCTTTGACTGGTTACCCTCCTCTCTGCAGGTAGGTTTTTCTGGATGATAGGACAGATGATGGATTCTTCACCACCATTTTCCTTGTACTCTTCTCTCCACCCTTCTTAGGGCTGGAGGATGGCATTTATCTCTAGATGACTGTTCCCAAGGAGATGCCACTCTGCTCTGCCTTACTGTTGGGAAGGAGAGAGGAACCCACTCACTCTTATCAGCTTAGAGTGTTCAACTGATCCTTCCCCACCATCTTCAGATCTGTTCCTCTGGAGCTTGACTGGGGGGTGGGGATGGCAAGTCCATGGTGTGTGTTAGGGACCCAGGGCATTGGGGGAAGGGAGGCGAAGGCCTGAGGTTTTCCATCTTCATTCTCTTTTGTTATTAGGAGAAGGTGAGGCATGGGCCAATCCCATTCCTGCCTTCCAGTGCCCCACCACCCTTCTGATCTTAGGGGTTGGATGGGTCATCTGTCCTTGGTCAGAATTTTCTCACCCTAGTACTCCTACTGGCCTGACCAGGGCTGACTGGGTATTCTAATGAGGAGCTGGGAAGTGGGGTGACATAGCTGACCTTAGTATCAACCCCCCTCTTCTCCAACTCTTGTTTTCTAGTCCAGGATATGCTAAAGGACGAAGATTTTCTATTGTTTCCAGGCCCTCAGACCATCCTTGCTGTCCCTTCACCCTCCATGCCCCTGCCATCCTCACTCACTTCTCATAAATGGATCTGGGGGTTAGAGTGGAGGAAATAAAATCCTGAAGTGGTTGTCAGTGCTTGTGGGATGCAGTGGTCTTCAGGATTCTCCCCGCATTATTATGTAGTTGTTCAGAAGCTGTTGCTACTGCGTCTCTCTGTCTGCAGGGGGCACTTGTTCCTGAGGTCCTCGCCTGGGTCCTGACTTCTGTAGTTTCTGTGAAGACGTGGCTGTCCTGTGGGCTCCTGTGTGTGCTGGCTGCGCCCTGAGCTCCGAGACAGCTGCCCATAACCTGCTAAGGTCAGGGCCCAGGGCCCCCCACAGCATGGCTGAGGGACCCCTTCCCAGTAGGGCTGTCCCAAGCCCCACTCCATGGGGCCAGGTTTCCTGGCCACTTTTGTTGATAGCAGATGGATCAATATTAGTAACCCCATCCAAGATTGAACTGTGAAAGAGAGGTTCCAGGGGTATCTCCCTCAGTGCCAGTTACTTAGTGATGTGTTACCCAGGATGCAGCAGGTGTGTGCAGGTATCTTGCTCTCTAGGCCTGTGTGTGTGTGTGAGTGTGTGTGTATATGGGTGTGGGTGTGTTTGTGTGTGGTGGTTGTGGGGGGGGTGTTGGAGGTTCTATTTCATTTAAAAATGTATTCATTTCCCTGGCCCCACAGATGCTTCCCTCCATACTTTTTATTTGCTCTGTTTCCTCAGATTTATTTTGTCTTGCCCCATTGCCTCTCCTTCCTTGAACTCTTTCCTTTTCAATCTCAACTCATTCACTGCTGTTGCTCATTTGCCCTTTTCCATGTATTTTTTCCTACTTAGGATTTTCCACTCTATCTTTGTGGTTCATGAGGACTTTGCCTCTTCTCCTGCCTCATTCCCTGACTTTCTCTAGTTAGATGTCAGTCCTAAATAGGTTTTCCTCACTTCAGGCCTCACCCCTCACCTTGTTTTTTTGGGGGCTCCAGGGACCAATCTGGGGCTGGAAATGTTAGGAGGTTGCCTTGGTGCTGCCCCAGATCTGTCCAGCAGGGGGCAGTAAGTGATCTTGGTAGTATCCCTGGCTGCTAAGCCCTTGGCAGGGGTGGTCCTTTCTACATTCCCATTCACTTAACAGCTCTTTTGGGATTGGGTGTTTCATTCCATTTCTGCCCACTCCCTCTCCTCTCCTCTCTGGTAGGTTTAATTTTATGCTTTCCCTGATTCCAGCTTTCTGCTTCCTGAGGACTCCCGCTCCCCCCACCCCAAAGTTTGTCTGTGGTGTTATAGTGGTAACTGCAGTTCCTCCTCTGGAATGTAGACTGTATATGTTTAATAACTCACCTTCTCTATCCTTGCTCAAAATGTGGGATAACGCGATGACTGTGACCCTGGTTGGAAATTAAACTTGTTTTATGCAGCTTTGGAGCCGACCTTCATCTTTGCTGTGCAGCAGCCGTGGGACAGTAGTTTCATGGTGAGGGGAGTCCTGTTTCTGGTCCCTCTCTCCATAGTGCTCCTTCTTTCAGCAAAGGGGTAAAAGGCACACTTGATTGATAGAGAGTAAGGTTATGGAGGAACTTAGTGCCACTCCACACTGGTTATTTCTTCCCATCATACCCCGCGGCGGGGGAGCCCAAATGAATTGGGCATCAGAGTGTGAGGGCTTCGTGACTTTCCTCCTCTAGTTCTAAAGGGTTTAAACCTGAAATCAGCTGTATTTCTCACCTGTTGGTAGACTGTATGGACTTCACTGGCTGAAGGGCCCTGAACTTGGAGGGCCCCATGTGCCTCTACTCTCAGATCTCCTCAGCCTTGCACATGAGGTGCTTCTAGTTTGAACAGAGACCCCCTCACTAGTCTAGTTCTGGACTTTGGCAGTGAATAAACATGAAGGATAAACGTCTGGGCAGTGTAATGACCTTAATCCTTCTTACAACTGATGGCCCTGCATCAGCTCTACTTCAGGCGTGTGGTTTTTCATTGTCAGGATGCCAAGCCTCATCCTTTATAGTTTTTCCCCACGTTGGCTCCTTTAGCTCTGTTAGCACAACTCATTTAACACCTCCCACTCAGATCTTTGGAAGAGCATCCGTGACCCCTGTAGTCCGATCGTAGGTGGAGCCCCCAGAACCATGTGCCGAGCCCGCTGCTTTTGGAGACACGCTTCACATACACTACACGGTGAGGGGTCTGGGGGGCCGGGGCGGGGCCTGGGAGGGGGCGGCGCCCTGCTGAAACACGTCAGCTTTGGCTTGGACACGTGGCAAGCGGTTCGGGAGAAGAAACTCGGGGCTCTGGGGTCGTCGAGCACGTGGCGAGGGGAGAGACGTTGCTCTTCCGTGCCTCTTTTCCCTCCTTGCTTTTCTGCCAGTTCCTACCTGGCACGGAGAAGTGCAGGGTGGAGAGATCTCCGAGAAGCGCCAGCCTTCTGGGGCTTCCTGTTCCTTACAGCGGTAAGGGGAACGCTAGGCTGCCGCACTAAGGGAGATGTATGCTCTTGATGCTCTCTCCCCCCAGGGAAGCTTGGTAGATGGACGTATTATTGACACCTCCCTGACCAGAGACCCTCTGGTTATAGAACTTGGCCAAAAGCAGGTGATTCCAGGTATGTGACCTGTGCCTCCCATTCCACCTCTTGCTTCCAGTTCAGTTGTGTCTTCTTCTTCAAGGTCTGGAGCAGAGTCTTCTCGACATGTGTGTGGGGTGAGTATCTCGGCAGGGGTGGGCCTGGGTACCCTCTGGCTGTGACTGACATTCCTTCCCTCAGAGAGAAGCGAAGGGCAATCATTCCTTCTCACTTGGCCTATGGAAAACGGGGATTTCCACCATCTGTCCCAGGTAATCTGACTAGGACTCTCTCTCAGGCCATCGTCTAACCCTCTCCACCCCTCTGCCTCTCCAGCGGATGCAGTGGTGCAGTATGACGTGGAGCTGATTGCACTAATCCGAGCCAACTACTGGCTAAAGCTGGTGAAGGGCATTTTGCCTCTGGTAGGGATGGCCATGGTGCCAGCCCTCCTGGGCCTCATTGGGTATCACCTATACAGAAAGGCCAATAGACCCAAAGTCTCCAAAAAGAAGCTCAAGGAAGAGAAACGAAACAAGAGCAAAAAGAAATAATAAATAATAAATTTTAAAAAACTTATTTGCATTCTTCATCTGATATTTTCTGA